TGTTGCCTAGGCTGGTCTCGAACTTCTGGGCTCAAGTGATCCTCCAGCCTCGGCCTCCCCAAAATGCTGGGATTACAGGTGTGGGCCACGGCACCCAGTTGGAAGTTGTTTTCCAAATGCACTTCTCCAAAGCTGGCAGCACCCACAGAACAAACTGGGCATCAGGAGACGGCACAGACTAGGGGACTGGTAGGGGATTAGGATGTCCATCCATGCAGGACCTTCCCCAAGTCCATTCGGCAACCATTCCCTGCCACCGCGTGGGTGGGGCTGGGAACAGAGAGATGAATGCCGTCCCACCACTTAGCGCGCTCTGTGGAGGGATGGGGGTGGGAGGGGGTGGGGGATTCCCCTCAACAGAAGGGCAGGCCTTCAAGGAGGAGTGGGGTTTTGCCAGAGGGGGAACGGCTTTACACACAGCCCTGGCTTTCCTCAGGGTGTGAGTTGGGACAGAGCCCGGGATGGCTGCAGAGCTCCGATTAGGGACCTCCTGGTAGGCAGGACACAGCCGCTGGAAAGTTTTAAGCATGAACATGATGGGGAATCAGCCTTGTGTTTTGGGAAGGGCAGTCCGGTGGCCGCGAGAAGGGACAGTGGAGGTGAGGCAGGGAGAAAGGAGGCCGCTGTAAAAATCCAAGCGAGAGAAGCAGCTCTAACTCCCTTCCCCAAAGAGGCTCAGCTTCCCAAGGACGAAAATGTTGCAAGCAGGTGTCACCTCCCTGCACCTTGGTTTGCTCTCAGCATGACGGGCCAGAGCCCTGCTGGCTGCACCACGCGGCTGGCACAGTCAGTGCAGTCCAGGCCCGGGGGCTGCAGCCGTCCCAGTCCCGGTCCAGGCCGCGAGTCCCGGGGCTAGCAACCGCCCTTGCATACGGCCCCGCCCATACCCCGCCCCTGTCCCGGATTGGCTGGGGTGGGGGGCGTGGCCTTTCCCCATTGGTGCCCGTGGCGGCGCGAGCCCGGAAGCGGACGGGGGCGGTGGCGGAGGAGCCTCGGGTGGGCCGGGGTTGCTGCGCCGTCCTCCACTACTGGCTACTGGCGCTGCAGCCATGCAGCCCCCGCCCCCGGGCCCGCTGGGCGACTGCCTGCGGGACTGGGAGGATCTACAGCAGGACTTCCAGAACATCCAGGTTAGCGCCGCTGCGGACGCCGGGTCGCCCCCACTGGCCTGAGCCTCTCCCCTCCGGCCCCCAGGAGACCCATCGGCTCTACCGCCTGAAGCTGGAGGAGCTGACCAAACTTCAGAACAATTGCACCAGCTCCATCACGCGGCAGAAGAAGCGGCTCCAGGAGCTGGCCCTCGCCCTGAAGAAGTTAGGATCCCCTACCCCACCCGCCATGGGCACTTGCCCTGACTGTTTCTGGCCTTACCCGCAGATGCAAACCCTCCCTCCCAGCAGAGGCCGAGGGGGCCGCACAGGAGCTGGAGAACCAGATGAAAGAGCGCCAAGGCCTCTTCTTTGACATGGAGGCCTATTTGCCTAAGAAGAATGGGTGAGGGCCCCCACCGCCACCCCCAGCTCAGTGCTTCTCCTCACCCCGCCACCCCCTTCCCTAGATTGTACCTGAGCCTGGTTCTGGGGAACGTCAACGTCACGCTCCTGAGCAAGCAGGCTAAGTAATCAGGCCGAGCCTCCACCCCCCAACCTCCCCCACCCGTCTCACCGGCCTGCGCCCCCCAGGTTTGCCTACAAGGACGAGTATGAGAAGTTCAAGCTCTACCTCACCATCATCCTCATCCTCATCTCCTTCACTTGCCGCTTCCTGCTCAACTCCAGGTGGGCGTCCCACCCCGGCCGAGGACCCACCCCAGTACCAACCCTCGGTCCCCTCCCTCCGCAGGGTGACAGATGCTGCCTTCAACTTCCTGCTGGTCTGGTACTACTGCACCCTGACCATCCGGGAGAGCATCCTCATCAACAACGGCTCCCGGTGGGCAGGGCGGGCCCTGAGGGAGGGGAGCATGGAATGGGGTGCCAGGACCCTCCGGGAAGCAGGAACAGGCGCTGGGGGTGATGGTGGCTCTCTGCTCCAGGATCAAAGGCTGGTGGGTGTTCCATCACTACGTGTCCACCTTCCTGTCGGGAGTCATGCTGACGTGGTGAGTGGCTGGGCCCCGGCAGGGGCAGGAGCGTCCCCACACTGCCCTCCACTTTTTACCTTAGGCCCGACGGTCTCATGTACCAGAAATTCCGGAACCAATTCCTCTCCTTTTCCATGTACCAGAGTGAGTGTCCCAGATGTCTGTGCTGAGCCCTGAGCCCTGCTCCTCTGTCCTCCGCCCGGCCCAGGCTTCGTGCAGTTTCTCCAGTACTACTACCAGAGCGGCTGCCTCTACCGCCTGCGGGCGCTGGGCGAGCGGCACACCATGGACCTCACTGTGGGTGAGTCGGGAGTGGCCCTGGCATCTGGACATTCTTCTGAGTAAAATGCCTCCTCCCTGCTTAGTTCTGGCAGCTTTTTAACGCGCTGACGTTGTTCAACCTGGCCCAGGACCCTCAGTGCAAGGAGTGGCAGGTGAGCCGGGGTCCCTGGACAGGATGGATGGGCATGTCCAGCCCTCACCCTATTCCTCCGGCAGGTGCTTATGTGCGGCTTTCCCTTCCTCCTCCTTTTCCTCGGCAATTTCTTCACCACCCTGAGGGTTGTGCACCACAAGTTTCACAGTCAGCGGCACGGGAGCAAGAAGGATTGAGGCTGGGCCTTCCCCTGCCGGCCCAGAGGGGCTTCTGTCCTGTGTGTTGTGGGAGGGGATGGGAGGCGCCCCTCGAGTGTGCGTGTATCAGGGGGTCTCTTCTATTCTCCCTTGGGTTTTATGGGCGCTGTGGGCCCTGAAGGAAGACCTGGGCCCAGTGCCCTCAATAAAGAGAGGCCCAGAGGTGGCCTGAGCGTGTGTGTTCTCCTGGGGGAGGGGAGGGCTGGGTGGCCCCACCACATGGGTTCCTGGGGTCTGAGTTAGTTAAGTTGATGCAGGTGGAGGTCCCAGATCTACTCACACAATACCAGGCAAATACAGAAAACAGAACTTTATTCCAAGGGCCAGAGGTTATTTAAAATTATTTACACTC